CTGCATTCCGGCAACAGAGCCAGACCCTATCTAAAATAAATAAATAAAAATAAAGAGTTGCGTATGACTGCTACCAGAGGCAGTATGGTATAATGGTTGGATATGACTGCTATCAGAGGCAGTATGGTATATGATATAAGGGCTTGGGGGTTCTGGAATCAGAAGCCCTGTGTTGGAATCCTGGCCCCAGTCTTTTTTTTCAACACCTCTCCTTTGTGTCCATCAGAAAATTACCTTACTGCACTGTGCCTCATTTCCCCGTCCATGAAAGGGAGATAACAGGAGCCACCACACTGGATTGCTGGATGGATTACATGAGTTAATACACATGAGGCACTTAGGGCATGCCAGGCTGTGGACAGCCCTCACTTGTTAGCTAGCAATGAAACAGAAACCTAGAAAACCATCTCTCCTCTGCTTAAGCCAAACAAACCAAAAATACCTCTTGTGGCTCACGGTTCCCAAGCTTCCTGGCATGGCTCCGCACAAAGCTGCCTTCGGTTCGCCCGGCAGGCTTTGTAGCGACCTTCCCTGCCCGGGTCCCAGTCACGGTCGGGAGCAGCCGCCGTGGCCCGGGCTCGCGAGGCAGGCTCCCGCCCGCACCCTCCCGTGCGAGGTCCCCGCCCTGCGCTCCCAGCTCTTCGAACCTCTACCCGAGCTTCTCTCACGTTGCTTGTGAGACTGCCTCGCCCACACATCCTAGATGCTCAATTAAAGTGGACGTAAAGGAAGATGCTGTGGCTTCTTCCCAAAATACCGAACGGGAGGCTCTGGGTGGGGATGGGAGACGTGGTCAGTGGGAAGCGTCCTTCCACCCTAAGGTGCGTTGCTCCGGGTGGCCGCTGGCCAAGTCGCCTGGGGTGGGGGCGGGGCTCCCCTGTCAGGACCCCCCTTCCCCAGCGTCTCTCCACTGCCCGCGGGCCTCCAGCCTGGCCGCCGGCGCCCGCGGCCACGTGACCCCAGCACAGCTGGAGGCGGGTCCCCGCCCTCCCCAGGGAGCAGCCGGTTGAGGCGGGAGCGGTGCATTGTGGGCAGAGGGGCGGGGGTTGGGAAGATGGCGGCTCCCAGCCTCCTCAACTGGAGGCGAGTTTCTTCCTTCACGGGGCCGGTCCCCCGCGCCCGGCACGGACACCGAGCGGTGGCCATCCGGGAGCTGATGATCATCTTTGGAGGGGGAAATGAGGGCATCGCGGATGAGCTGCACGTCTACAACACGGGTAGGCGCGGCGGCGGCTCGTCGGCCCCGCCTATAATCGGTTTTCATTTTATTTTGGCAACTAGCTACGAATCAGTGGTTTCTGCCAGCTGTTAGAGGAGATATCCCTCCAGGCTGTGCTGCCCATGGATTTGTCTGTGATGGTACCAGAATATTAGTATTTGGGGGAATGGTTGAATATGGAAGATACAGCAATGAGTTATATGAGTTACAAGTAAGTGTATTTAATATTGTTTCATTCTGAGGTCTGACTGTATTTGTGCCCTTTTTTTTTTTAGGCAAGTCGTTGGTTATGGAAAAAAGTGAAACCCCATCCCCCTCCTTCTGGTTTACCTCCTTGTCCTCGGCTTGGACATAGCTTCTCTTTATATGGTAACAAATGCTATTTGTTTGGTGGCCTGGCAAACGAAAGCGAAGATTCAAACAATAATGTTCCCAGGTATGCTGACTCTTTCAGACCAAATGCTTATTTGAATGTTTTAATTTTTTCTATGATATCCTAGATATTTAAATGATTTTTATGAGTTGGAGCTACAGCATGGCTCTGGTGTTGTGGGTTGGAGCATTCCAGTGACTAAAGGGGTTGTGCCTTCTCCAAGAGAATCCCACACAGCTGTTATATATTGCAAAAAAGATTCTGGAAGTCCTAAAATGTATGTTTTTGGTGGAATGTGTGGTGCTCGCCTGGATGACCTATGGCAGCTTGACTTAGGTAAGTTTAACTTGATTCAGGCTCAGGAATAGCAAGTTGCTAATATAATTATTTTTACTTTTAGAAACTATGTCATGGTCAAAACCAGAAACTAAAGGGACAGTGCCACTTCCACGAAGCCTTCATACAGCCAGTGTTATAGGAAACAAGTATGGTGGTTTTTTGTATTTTGCTTCTGTTTCTACTTTATGTTTTTGTTTTGTTGTTGCTCAGGATGTACATTTTTGGTGGATGGGTCCCACATAAGGGGGAAAATACTGAGACTTCACCTCATGATTGTGAATGGAGATGTACCAGTTCATTTTCTTACCTAAATCTGGGTGAGTCTTTTAAGAGTTACTCATTGAATTAAAAGATTAGTCATGGATATTTCTATCTTTTCAGATACAACAGAGTGGACCACCCTAGTATCAGATTCTCAGGAAGATAAAAAAAATTCAAGACCAAGACCAAGAGCTGGCCACTGTGCTGTTGCAATCGGCACTCGATTGTATTTTTGGAGTGGAAGAGATGGCTACAAAAAAGCACTGAATAGTCAAGTTTGCTGCAAGGATCTTTGGTATCTTGATACTGGTAGGTAAGAATATTTAACAAATAAACTTTTTCTTAAATGTATAATATCATGATTGTTCTATAGAGAAACCACCGGCACCATCTCAAGTACAGCTGATCAAAGCCACTACCAACTCCTTTCATGTCAAGTGGGATGAAGTGTCTACAGTTGAGGGCTATCTTTTGCAGTTGAGTACAGACTTGCCATACCAAGCTGCATCATCAGATTCTTCAGCAGCACCAAATATGCAAGGTAACATAATTTTCATGCTTAAAGTATGTGTGCATATCAGTCTGAACCTTTCTCATTCCTTCAGGAGTCAGGATGGACCCTCACAGACAAGGCAGTAATAACATCGTTCCTAACAGTGTAAGTAAAAAAGTGTATGAAGGTAATTGGATCTTACTACAGTAATCTGTTATATTTCTTGTAGATCAATGATACAATAAACAGCACAAAAACTGAACAGCCAGCCACAAAAGAAACTTCAATGAAAAACAAACCAGACTTTAAAGCACTGACGGATTCTAATGCCATTTTATATCCATCTTTGGCATCAAATGCTTCTAATCATAATAGTCATGTGGTGGATATGCTAAGGAAAAATGAAGGTATATGGATGACATTTTAAACTAAAGCTTTTTATTAATAATTACCTTTTCCCTTTTATTTTAGGTCCTCACACTTCAGCAAATGTAGGTGTTCTAAGTAGTTGCCTGGATGTAAGAACAGTAATTCCTGAAACATCTGTATCCAGTACTGTTTCCAGCACACAAACTATGGTAACCCAGCAGACCATTAAAACTGAATCATCCAGTACAAATGGGGCAGTTGTTAAAGATGAAACTTCACTAACAACATTCAGTACCAAATCTGAAGGTTTGAAATGTGTTTCACATACTGTATTTTGAAAATCTTATCTGATAAATTGTTTAATTTTTAGTTGATGAAACATATGCACTGCCTGCAACGAAGATCAGCCGTGTAGAGACACATGCTACAGCAACGCCGTTTTCTGTAAGTACATGACCTGGTGATGATGCATGTTTGTCTTCATAAATTTTTTTTTCTCTGAAATTAGAAAGAGACTCCTTCAAATCCAGTGGCCACAGTGAAAGCGGGAGAACGACAATGGTGTGATGTGGGAATTTTTAAAAATAATACAGCTTTGGTGAGCCAGTTTTATTTGCTGCCAAAAGGGAAGCAAAGCATCTCAAAGGTAGCTATTGATATATTTTCTACATTGTAAATTTTCTTTGACTTTTGCATATACTACATTTTAGGTAGGAAATGCAGATGTACCTGACTACAGCTTGCTTAAGAAACAAGATCTTGTTCCAGGCACAGGATACAGATTCAGGGTTGCTGCAATCAATGGTTGTGGGATAGGTCCTTTCAGCAAAATCAGTGAATTTAAAACTTGTATTCCTGGTTTTCCTGGAGCTCCTTCTGCAGTCAGAATTTCAAAGGTGAGACATCGGGTCAAGACTTGTTGGTGATTCCTTTAACCTGTTTTTTCCCCCCCCCTTCAAGAATGTTGAAGGTATCCACCTTTCCTGGGAACCTCCAACCTCACCTTCTGGAAATATTTTGGAATATTCAGCCTACTTGGCTATCCGCACAGCACAGATACAAGATAATCCAAGTCAACTTGTGTTCATGAGGATTTATTGTGGTCTTAAGACATCATGTATAGTAACTGCTGGGCAACTTGCAAATGCACATATTGATTATACATCCAGGCCTGCCATTGTGTTCAGGATATCAGCAAAGAATGAAAAGGGATATGGACCAGCTACACAAGTTCGGTGGCTTCAAGGTAACAATAAGAAAGCACCTTTAAATTGAATTGGTTTTTTTACTGAAGCTATTGTGATGATGATTATTTATTAGTAACTGGTTATGAAGATTTGTCATTTAAAAGAGTATTCTCTGGCTGTATTTCCAGCAGTTATGAACTTGAGTTTGTAAATTGTTCTTAAAATGTATTTGCTGAATTATAGATCCAAATAAAAGAAAAGAAGCAAAGACTCTCTGAAAATTAGTATATGAGTTCTTCCTTACAGATATAGCTCTTTTATAAAGAAAAACAGTGAAATTAAGATAAAAGCTAGAAAGCTTTATTACCCCAATATCTTTTATAAGGGCTGTGTAACCCAGTCATCCTAGAGTTATTGAGATGATTCTGGTAACTGGCTGTTGTATACTATGCTGTCTTATATAGTAAATGTTCTCTACATTGTAAATGTCCTACCTTTGAGTACTCCTTCTATCTTTATTCTATATGAGCAGTGTTCCTCTAACAACTGTCTTCTATTGGATAATATGTGTGATACTATAATAATTCTAATAGTTATTTGATTCCTTTCTTTGTTTACAGTTAGCACAGAGCTTAAGAAATTAAAAAAGAGGCAAGTTTAGAAACTGCTTTTGAACTTTTATTATTTTCCAAGAATCATGGTAAAATACAACAAGAACAATGAGTTTTCTTGATTCTTACCAGGCCAATATATTTGAATATATTTTTGGCCAAAGCACTTAACTTATCTGGCCCTCATTTTCCTCATAACAGATGAGGGAGTTAAAGCAGTTTATCTTTTAGGTCCCTTTCAGCACTAAGGTTTTGTGTTTTTAGTAGAAGTGAAGTATGTCCCTGAACATTTTCATCTGTCTTAATGGCTCTAATTTTGCTTTTGCTAAAATTAAAATCTTCATAATTGAATTCAAAATTAAAGTATATGTCCTCCTATTGGAGAAAAAAACAAGCACCTTAACAGGACACAAGTTTTAAAATAGTGTTTTAAACATTTGTAAGATTTTTGTAAATGCTCTAAATGTTTTATTTTTGCATTGTTTTTACCTTGAAATTGTATAAACTTTTTTACTATGAAAATATAAGCATTAGACAGCTAACTCAGGTTCCATTACAACCTTAAAGATACAGATAGGCATTATAAACACTCTGCTACAGGTAACTTGTTTTAAACCTTTTAGGAATTTCATGGTTCCACTGCCTATTTAAATCTGGAATTAATATACAGAGCAATAATTGCAGAAAAGATATTTCAAACTAAGAGCTTCAATAACTGCAGGGGCACAGGTCTATCTTTTTTTATACCACATAACCTTATGCCAGTTTAGGTTGACTGAGTAGCTATGTCCTCAAATTTCATGTATGATACCCCCCAGCAAAGATGGATTTAATTGTGCAGAATTGATATATATGTGTGTTCCAGTTACTAATTTAAAGTGTATAGAATATTTTAATATATAATTTTTGTAAAGAACTGGGATTTTTATACTACAGTATTTGTAATTAATGTGTCTCACTAATTAAGTTTCTCTTGAAGAAAATATGCAAATTGTTAGACACATAATGAGTGGTTTCCAAACTCTAAAGATAAAATAAATGCACTACTATGGTGTTGTTAGAATACCTTTTTTGTGGCTGTATGAATCTTTACTCTTTAAATGTGTACTTTACAATGTTTACAAGGAGCTTCTCTGGTTTGTTATCCCAGCAATGCCCTTGGTGAGAGCTTCATTCTGCATTTGTTTAATTCATATGCTTTGCTTTTGGCATATGCTTGCTTTTTGCACTAGTAGAATTTTAACTTACCTCATTATTATGTTTGTAATCATTTGTCTAGCTTCTGTAATGTATCTGATATAGGCTAAACAAATACTTAACCAAAGTTAAAATACATGGTAAGCAATTTTGCACATATTAAATATTAGGGTTTGTTGTGTATATGTGTATACTTAATTATAAAAGAATATGAATGGAAAGTTATACTAAAAGTATATGTTTCAAGCCCAGTTATTTTAAAGATCTATTGCTTTAATAGAAAAAGTTTGGCTTTTAACCCTTTCTTCTCTGCATTAATTAACAACGTGCATCTTGAAGCCCTTCTCCTGATAACAAGGAATAAGTTGATTTTAAGCAAAGGATAGAATATTTGTTTGAGTGTGCACATTTATACCTGTTTAGTATTTGATTCAGTTAAGCCTCCACTCTTCTGGATCAGGAGGTGATTCTGAACCTGTGGTTCTAACATATGACTTAACTGTTTAGAGGGAAGAGAAGTCTTTCTATACTGAGGGATTTGTTAAAATCATAAATGTTTTTGCCCTGAGACTTAGCCCAGATTCTATTTTTTTTTTTTTTTTGGCATTTGTACATTAAGCACCAGTCATATTTATCTCTGTGATAAGGGATTGCTGACTAAAAAATGCCATTAAGAAATCTCTGTGGCTTTGACATTAGTAGTTAATAAGAGATCTTAGAGCTGTGTGCTGATGAATAGAATGAATTGGAGCAAATAGCAAGAGAAGTGCATTTAGCTTCTTATGATTTGCACATTTTCTAAATGAAGATCCCTTTGTGTAGCAGTAGGCTGTATCATGCAGATATTTTTCATAGGATTTGCACTGAGTTAAATGACTTTCTTTACTCTTCCCAGTCAGGTAAGCAGTTCAAATATAACAAGACTTTGTGCCAGTCCTCTTCTGTGTTCTGCAACTCTGGCTCTCATAAGTAGTAAAAATATTTTTGATGTTGCATGCTCTCAGAATTATGTTTTCTAAAATATCATATTGGCTTCATTTTAGTTTAATAAACTTCTTTGGCAACTTAATTAGACATAGGGTATATATAAACTCAATTTTATCTGCATTTTTTAAAAAATTGAAATAATCTGATTGCATGTATGAAGGACTCCTGCCTCATTACCCAATTACATAAATACAATTATCTATAGGAAGGTGAAATTGTTGATCTATTATTTCAAAGACTTGTAGACTAGCAAAGATTCATTCTGATTAGAAATAAGGTCTATAGCTAAAGATATTTTTATTTTAAAAAATTACAGCCCTTGTAACAAAAATCATTTGTAACATTGGATATGAAGACATTATTAGTATTTAAAATTATTGTAGTCATTTGATCATAAATGAAGTAGCTTGCAAAATAGACTTGGTCTTTGACCCTTTAAGGTGTAACTGACTGACTGTTGTGTTTTTCAAGACTGATTTTAGGCAGTTTTATGTATCGTGTACCAATGATATGTAAAATAAAGCACCTTTTCTACTATAAACAATTACAGGTGTTATTTATTTTGAAGGATATGAA